GCAACGTATATCACAAGCCAAGTTTTCAAGCATCAAAAGTCCTTACAAAACCCATTTTTACAAAGATGAATGTCAAGTTTTAAAATGGACAAAAGACAGGAAAATGCAAATCACACAATAAGGACAAATGGCACTCAAGATATGGGAAAAAGTCTATTCTTCCTACTAAAAAGGAAGTGAATACAATTAAAGATGCCAATTTTTGACAATAAAATGGGCAAAAAAATTTTAAGAAAAAAGAGAATTTCCAATGCGGGCCAAGTATCGGGACACTTACTGGAAGGCAGTTTCCCTCTACCTTTAGAAAGCCTCAAAGTGAGCATATGCTTTGGCCCTGCAACCTCGCTTGTAGGAATTTATCCTAAGGAAACAGTCAGGGGTGACCTCAAAGATTCATCTGCAAGGATATTCAACATGGCTTTGATGCAGGAAAAAAAGTAAATAAATAAAAGGAAACAATGTAAGTCTTCCTAAATTATGCCAAATTCCTATGCTGTCATTAAAAAACATCTATAACTCCATCATCTAGGTGATTTTGACTTTTGCTTTGGACTTGCCTGTACATTTCTAAATTCTCTATGCCAAACATGCATTGTTTTGTCATCAGATTTTGTTTTACAAAAAAAAAAAAAAAATCGTCTTTATGACAAGGGGTTAATAGGGGAACTGTGCTTCCCAGGAATTGACCAGGCGTCTACACCCACCTACTGACTCAAGTTACCTAAGACTGACAGAGCCTTAAGAGGTCAGGAGAGCGCCAGAGCGCGTGACAGGCTCCCTCGTCTCGGTGCGGCCACGCGGGAAGGCAGGGTCCCGGGCGCCGAACAGGGACGGCAGGAGGATCGTTTACAGACGTCTACACAAGAAACTCACTTCCCGTCACCGAAGACAAACGCGAGGCCACACTGACCTCCAGGCCCAAGACGCCCCTCCCCGCCGCGGCTCCTGCTGCCCGAGTGCGCATGCGCGCGCCCAGCCCCCGCAGGCCGGCGCTTCCCAGGAGGCCCCGCGCGCGGGTTTCCATGGGGACGCGCCGGCGCTGCGGCGTTGGCGCAGTCGTGGGAACAGCGCGGAGCAGGTAACGGCCCCGCTGCTGCCGTCGTCCCCCTCAGCCGGTTACCCTGTTACAGCCCCAGCTCTGGGCCCTTCCGGACCCTCCTGCTACGCTCTTTCTGGGCTTCCAGTATCGCCGGTCACTCAGTCCTCGCCCCTGCCTGCCTCGCTGGCGCCCCGCCGTTTCCTCCTCGCGGCACAGTTTGCCAAGGAACAGCTACCCCGGCTCGGCAGTGACCGGGCGCCCCGGCGACACACGTACTCTCAGGCCCGCTGGGCAGGGGGACGGCCTGGGCCGAGGTGACCTAGCGCTCCCGGGGCCGCGCCTGGGTTTGAGTCCTGTTTTTCTCTTCCTCACCTTCAGTCTGTCAGCACTGCCTTCAAAATGCACCCAGAATAGATTCACAATTCTACCATTTCTCTCAACCGCCACTGTCACCACCTTGGTCCAGGCCCCCATCATCTGGTGCGTGGATTATTTTACTTGCTTCCTAATTGGGAGTTTAAGCTCTTCCTTTTTTATTTTTTAGAGAAGCACCAAAAGAGGCAAACTGAGATGCAGACAAATGATCATCCGTATGCTGATCATTTTGAATAGTAAGTACCTGGGTGCTGATACCGCGATCAATTGTAACATTTTCCTTTTGTAATACCATTTTAGGTTTTTTAAAATATATTCTTTCTTTAAAAAGAGACCAAAACCTGTCAAAAAAATACTACCGTGGAAAGCTCATAAATACTACAGTGTGAAGAACCCTGTGCTTATCTTCAGTTTATCATCAGACATCTTAGGGAAGTTTAATAAAGAACACCAGGTATGCAGTAATCACTTTCAAACATTTTAGTGAATTATTACTAAGATCATTTGATTTCTTGTAGTGAGGAGATTGTGGACTGCCTAATATATTTCATCAGAAGAGAAGGCTGGAGAATTAAGCAGATGCAGCAAAAAGCAGAAACTGACTTCAAAAAAAACCCTCTCAGTAGAGAAAGTGATATTAGATTCCTATTGCAAAGGATCTAATGCCAGTTAAATTCTCTTTTGCTTTCTTGATAAAACAGGAGAATTGAGAATTAAATGAAAAGGTAAATCCTTTTAAAGACCTCAGAAGATGGATCTGTTTGTTTCAATCTGCTTTTGAGGTAAGCTGCTATAAAAGAGATACTTGTGGTGGACTTTTATTAGGTTTTACTTTTCTTTTATTAGGTTGTTTGCTATGTCTTTGGCTGATCTAACAAAAACAAATATAGATGAGCATTTCTTCGGCGTGGCATTAGAAAACAATAGGAGGTCTGCAGCATGCAAGAGAAGCCCAGGCACAGGCGATTTTTCACGGAACAGTAATGCTTCCAATAAGAGTGTTGATTATAGCAGATCTCAGTGCTCCTGTGGAAGTTTAAGTTCTCAGTATGATTATTCAGAAGACTTTCTCTGTGATTGTTCAGAAAAGGCTATTAATAGAAATTATTTAAAGCAGCCTGTGGTAAAAGAAAAGGAGAAGAAAAAGTATAATGTTTCTAAAATCTCCCAATCTAAAGGTAAGGAGTAAAATTTCCCAAGCAAGACCAAAGAGCCTACTAGTGAGGTTAGTTCTGTTTTTAGTTAACAGGTGGCCTTGTTACAGAGTACCACAATATTTGGATTTCACTGGCTTCTTGCCTTTCATCTCAGCTGAAGAATCAGTGTTTGAATTGCCAGTGAAATGTAAATACCTATCTCAGCACCCCAAGAGGATGGTCTCCAAGTCTGGTGAGACATATTGGCAAACACCATCTTTTGAACTAGTAATAAACTGGATTTTCTGCTTACACAGGCCAGAAGGAAATATCAGTTGAAAAAAAGCACACCTGGAATGCATCACTCTTTAATTCTCAAATCCATATGATTGCCCAAAGAAGAGATGCTATGGCTCATCGAATACTCTCAGCAAGGCTTCATAAAATTAAAGGACTAAAAAATGAATTAGCTGATATGCATCATAAATTGGAAGCCATCCTTACAGAAAACCAATTTTTGAAACAACTTCAGCTTAGGCATTTGAAAGCTATAGGAAAATATGAGAATTCACAAAATAATCTACCTCAAATTATGGCTAAACATCAGAATGAAGTAAAAAATTTAAGGCAACTACTTAGGAAATCCCAGGAAAAGGAAAGAACTCTATCTAGGAAACTTAGAGAAACTGACAGCCAGTTACTGAAGACTAAAGATATCTTGCAGGCACTGCAGAAACTTTCTGAAGACAAAAACCTTGCAGAAAGGGAAGAACTCACTCATAAATTATCTATTATCACAACAAAAATGGACGCAAATGACAAAAAAATACAGGTCTGTATTTCAGGGGCCCAGACAGTTTAAGATGCAGAATAGTTATAATATATACTGTTTTCAGAGCTTGGAAAAACAACTGAGGTTGAACTGCAGAGCCTTTAGCCGGCAGCTGGCTATTGAGACTCGGAAGACTTTAGCAGCTCAGACAGCTACCAAGACTCTGCAGGTGGAAGTAAAACACCTTCAACAAAAACTTAAGGTATTTCTTTTAAAACAAAATGTAAGAATGAATATAGAAAAATTGGTTTTGTGGTTCTTTTTAGGAAAAGGATCGTGAGCTTGAAATTAAAAACATCTATAGTCATCGAATACTTAAAAATTTACATGACACAGAGGACTATCCAAAAGGTATGTTTTAATTACTTTTGCTCAAAATCTATTGTTTCTTACATATAATCTACCTGTTCCATAGTTTCTTCAACAAAATCAGTCCAAGCAGACAGAAAAATTTTGCCATTCACAAGTATGAGACACCAGGGAACCCAAAAATCAGATGTTCCACCTTTGACAACTAAGGTACAGCAAATTTGGAATCTTGCAGTGTCTGAAAATGTGTTTTTGCTGCTTTTCTAAATTACAGGGTAAAAAGGCAACAGGAAACATCGATCATAAAGAAAAATCAACTGAAATAAATCATGAAATTCCTCACTGTGTGAATAAACTACCAAAGCAAGAGGATTCTAAGAGAAAATATGAAGGTAATTTTAACTCTTTAAAGTCTATCTTATCTACAGCACTAAATTGCCTATTTTTCTAATATAGATTTATCAGGGGAAGAGAAACATTTGGAAGTCCAAATACTGCTGGAGAATACTGGAAGACAAAAAGACAAAAAAGAAGACCAAGAAAAGAAAAACATTTTTGTGAAAGAAGAGCAAGAACTACCACCAAAAATAATTGAAGTTATTCATCCTGAAAGAGAAAGCAATCAAGAAGATGTTCTAGTAAGAGAAAAGTTTAAAAGAAGCATGCAGAGAAATGGTGTGGATGACACACTTGGCAAAGGCACTGCTCCCTACACGAAAGGCCCCCTCAGACAAAGAAGACATTACTCATTCACAGAAGCAACTGAAAACCTGCATCATGGGCTTCCTGCTTCAGGGGGGCCAGCCAATGCCGGCAACATGAGGTACAGTCATAGTACAGGCAAGCATCTCAGTAACAGAGAGGAAATGGAGCTAGAGCATTCTGACAGTGGGTATGAGCCCTCATTTGGTAAGTCTTCCAGAATAAAAGTGAAGGATACAACTTTCAGAGATAAGAAAAGCAGTCTCATGGAAGAACTCTTTGGATCAGGCTATGTCTTGAAAACTGACCAATCAAGTCCTGGTGTTGCAAAAGGCTCAGAGGAGCCTTTGCAAAGTAAGGAGTCGCATCCCCTGCCTCCCAGTCAGGCCTCCACCAGCCATGCTTTCGGAGACTCTAAAGTAACTGTGGTAAATTCTATTAAGCCATCGTCACCTACAGAAGGAAAAAGAAAAATAATTATTTAAATATAATCAATATCCTAATGCATTCTGGTTTGATATAATGCTGCTTATGTGCCTTGCATCTTATTTTTGAAATGTGTGAGAGAGGGAGTGTATGTATGTGTGTGTTTTAGTACTTAATTGACTTTCGATAATTAAATTTTTGTTTGATTGCTAATCTAGTAAAAAATCTATTTTATATTAGCCAAT